ACATTGCAGGCCCCCAAATTTGTGCTTTCATAGTCATCGTTAATCAAATAGGCAGAAACACTGTATTTAGGGAACCTGTGTTTCGTGGGCTAGAAGTGCATTCTGATTAATAAAGATCATGTTCATTTTGAATGCATCGCTGTTATTCGTGTGCCTCAGAGTCGCGGGCTTCTGTCAGGGGTGCAGCGGGCTCGGGAGTGCCTGCAGAGCGGTGGGAAGCAGTTCTGAGCGCCCTGGTCGTCAACCCGTTTTCAGGGGGTGCCGACACTTTCTCCCAAGAAGCTCGATCCGCCGCCTTGTGCGGCTGGAAAGAATGAACCAGACTGTGACAGGAACAGAGAATTTATGTGATTGACAGGGAGTACCAGGGCACCCGACTCCATCCCGGGTCACCACGGCTCTGGGATTTGCACGAGTTTACCACCACCATTAACAGCTATTTGCGTAAGGTTGTTTACCGCCTGAGAGCGCCACAAGCCGACAGCGAAGCCACTTTGGGACCCCAGCCACGCCCCCTCTCCCCTCTCCCCTCTCACCCCTCCCTCCCGCCAAACTAATGATTTCGGGGCTGCCTTCTTGCCGGACCCTCCCATTGGCTCCTATCCCAACCAATCAGAGCCTTGCAACAGTTTCACCTGGCTCCCGCTTCCCAAATAAACAAACAAACTGTCCCGCGACTGTGCCCGCTCTGCACCCTGGCGCCGCAGGCAGGCACTGCTTGCGCTACGCCCCCTCCCACCACCTCCCACCAATGGGGCCCCGACTGTGGCGCCCTCTCCCGACCCTGATAGCCGGCCGCTTTCTCCTCCGCCCCTCCAGGCCTTCTCCCGCCCCCTCATGCCTTCCTGGACTCCCTGTTAGAATCAGCTTGGCCAGAGAGCCCGCCTCCTCCTCTCGGTCCTCCCTTGGCCCACAGGCCTGGAGATTGACCGGGAGGATTTGGCACAGCCGGAGGTGGCTCCGCCTCCCGAGCCCGCCGTCTCCTCCCTTGCTCACCTCTACTGGTGGCCGCTCGCGCCCCTCCATTGCGCCGGTAGCAGGATCCGCAGCGGCCGCCGCGTGAGGCTGTGGTCACGTGTTGTTTTGCCCGCTGTCGTGCGCTCAGAGTGGAGTGGGCGGGGGCGCGGGCCAAGGCAGGAGGGGGCTGGGGCGGGCAGACGAGGGTAGACAGCCTCTTCCCCCAACCCTCCCTTTCCTGAATTCCCCCTCCTCCTCGCTCACCTTAAAACCATCGTGCATCACCATGGCGAGTTGCTCCTTCACTCGCGACCAAGCGACAAGAAGACTAAGAGGTGCAGCAGCGGCGGCAGCGGCAGCTCTAGCAGCAGTGGTGACCACCCCGCTTCTTTCCTCGGGAACCCCGACCGCACTCATTGGGACCGGGTCGTCTTGTCCGGGAGCCATGTGGCTCTCCACGGCCACTGGCTCCCGGTCAGACTCCGAGTCCGAAGAGGAGGACCTGCCCGTCGGGGAGGAAGTCTGCAAACGCGGCTACCTGCGGAAACAGAAGCATGGGCACAGGCGCTACTTCGTGCTCAAACTCGAGACTGCTGACGCCCCAGCTCGGCTGGAATACTACGAAAATGCCAGGAAGTTCCGGCACAGTGTCCGCGCCGCGGCGGCTGCAGCAGCGGCGGCCGCCTCTGGCGCCGCGATCCCCCCGCTCATTCCACCGCGGCGCGTGATCACCCTATACCAGTGCTTTTCCGTGAGCCAGCGAGCAGATGCAAGGTACCGACACCTCATTGCTCTTTTCACCCAAGACGAATACTTCGCGATGGTGGCCGAGAACGAGTCGGAGCAGGAAAGCTGGTACTTGCTGCTCAGCCGCCTCATCCTCGAGAGCAAGCGCCGCCGCTGCGGCACGCTCGGCGCGCAGCCGGACGGAGAGCCGGCCGCGCTGGCGGCGGCAGCGGCGGCGGAGCCACCCTTCTATAAAGATGTGTGGCAGGTAATAGTCAAACCCAGGGGGCTGGGGCACAGAAAAGAGCTGAGCGGCGTGTTCCGGCTGTGTCTAACCGACGAGGAGGTCGTGTTTGTGAGGCTGAACACCGAAGTGGCCAGCGTGGTCGTCCAGCTCCTGAGCATCCGTCGCTGTGGACACTCGGAGCAGTATTTCTTCTTGGAAGTAGGCAGGTCCACTGTCATCGGTCCGGGAGAGCTCTGGATGCAGGTCGATGACTGTGTGGTTGCCCAAAACATGCATGAGCTGTTTTTGGAGAAGATGAGAGCCTTGTGTGCAGACGAATACAGAGCCCGCTGCCGCAGCTACAGCATCAGCATCGGCGCCCACCTGTTAACCCTGCTGTCCGCTAGGAGGCACCTGGGCTTGGTGCCGCTCGAGCCGGGAGGCTGGCTCAGAAGGTCCCGCTTTGAGCAGTTTTGCCACCTCAGGGCCATCGGCGACGGGGAAGACGAGATGCTTTTCACCAGGCGCTTCGTAACACCCAGCGAGCCTGTGGCCCACTCCAGGCGAGGAAGACTGCACCTGCCCAGAGGGCGCAGGTCAAGGAGAGCGGTTTCAGTGCCGGCCAGCTTTTTTCGCCGCTTAGCACCCAGCCCAGCACGTCCCCGGCACCCTGCAGAAGCCCCGAACAATGGAGCTCGCCTGTCTTCTGAAGTGTCTGGTTCTGGCTCTGGCAACTTTGGGGAGGAAGGCAATCCCCAGGGCAAAGAAGATCAGGAAGGAAGCGGAGGTGACTACATGCCTATGAACAATTGGGGCTCAGGAAATGGCCGGGGCTCAGGAGGTGGCCAGGGCTCAAATGGCCAAGGCTCCAGTAGCCATAGCTCGGGAGGAAACCAGTGTTCAGGCGAGGGACAGGGATCCCGAGGTGGTCAGGGCTCAAATGGCCAGGGCTCAGGAGGAAACCAGTGCTCTAGAGATGGCCAGGGCACCGCAGGTGGGCACGGTTCAGGTGGTGGCCAGAGACCTGGAGGTGGGCATGGCTCAGGTGGTGGCCAGGGACCTGGAGATGGCCATGGCTCAGGTGGTGGCAAGAACTCTGGGGGGGGCAAAGGCTCAGGAAGTGGGAAAGGATCCGATGGTGATGGTGAACGTGGAAAATCTCTGAAGAAAAGATCCTATTTTGGCAAATTAACTCAAAGCAAGCAACAGCAAATGCCACCACCTCCACCACCTCCTCCTCCACCCCCACCAGCTGGAGGAACTGGTGGAAAAGGGAAGTCTGGGGGAAGATTCAGACTTTATTTTTGTGTTGACAGAGGAGCCACGAAAGAATGCAAAGAAGCCAAAGAAGTGAAAGATGCAGAGATCCCAGAAGGTGCAGCTCGAGGTCCCCACAGAGCCAGAGCTTTTGATGAAGATGAGGATGACCCATACGTGCCAATGAGGCCAGGGGTGGCCACCCCTCTTGTAAGCTCCAGTGATTATATGCCAATGGCTCCTCAAAATGTCTCTGCTTCAAAAAAGCGCCACTCTCGATCCCCTTTTGAAGATTCAAGAGGGTACATGATGATGTTTCCCAGAGTGAGCCCACCACCTGCTCCGAGTCCTCCAAAAGCACCTGATACTAATAAAGAGGATGACTCAAAGGACAATGACAGTGAGAGTGACTACATGTTTATGGCTCCTGGAGCCGGTGCAATTCCAAAAAACCCCAGAAATCCTCAGGGTGGCTCTTCCTCCAAAAGTTGGAGCTCCTACTTCTCTCTACCAAACCCTTTTCGGAGCTCACCTTTGGGACAGAATGACAACAGTGAGTATGTGCCAATGTTACCTGGAAAGTTCCTGGGGAGGGGCCTAGACAAAGAAGTCTCCTATAACTGGGACCCCAAAGATGCAGCTTCAAAGCCTTCAGGTGAGGGATCATTCTCAAAGCCTGGAGATGGGGGATCACCTTCAAAGCCTTCAGATCATGAGCCCCCAAAGAATAAAGCTAAGAGACCTAACCGACTTTCTTTTATTACAAAAGGATATAAAATCAAGCCAAAACCACAAAAGCCCACACATGAGCAGAGAGAAGCTGACAGCTCTAGTGACTACGTCAACATGGACTTCACTAAAAGAGAGAGCAATACACCAGCTCCCTCTACTCAAGGACTACCAGATTCGTGGGGCATAATTGCTGAACCCAGACAGTCAGCCTTTTCTAATTATGTGAATGTTGAGTTTGGAGTGCCATTTCCAAATCCAGCAAACGACCTCTCAGATCTTTTAAGAGCTATACCACGTGCCAACCCCTTATCTCTGGACAGTGCTAGGTGGCCACTTCCTCCCCTTCCCCTCAGTGCTACAGGTAGCAATGCTATTGAGGAAGAGGGTGACTACATTGAAGTAATTTTCAACTCAGCAATGACACCAGCCATGGCTCTTGCTGACAGTGCCATTCGCTATGATGCTGAAACAGGTCGAATCTATGTGGTCGACCCATTTTCTGAGTGCTGTATGGATATTTCTCTCTCCCCCAGCCGATGTTCTGAACCACCACCTGTAGCTAGGCTGCTGCAGGAAGAAGAGCAGGAGAGAAGACGCCCACAAAGCCGTTCTCAAAGTTTCTTTGCAGCAGCCAGAGCCGCTGTCTCTGCTTTTCCAACAGACAGCCTCGAGAGAGACCTTTCCCCATCCTCAGCCCCGGCTGTCGCTTCGGCTGCAGAGCCGACTTTAGCCCTCAGCCAAGTTGTAGCTGCGGCCTCCGCGCTCGCCGCAGCCCCGGGCATCGGCGCAGCAGCCGCAGCTGCTGGATTTGACTCCGCCTCTGCCCGCTGGTTTCAACCTGTTGCTAATGCTGCTGATGCCGAAGCAGTAAGGGGAGCCCAAGACGTTGCCGGTGGCTCGAACCCTGGAGCCCACAACCCATCTGCAAACCTTGCCAGAGGTGATAACCAGGCTGGCGGGGCTGCCGCTGCAGCTGCCGCTCCGGAACCACCACCTCGCAGTCGCCGGGTGCCAAGACCCCCGGAGAGAGAAGATTCTGACAACGACGACGACACTCACGTGAGAATGGATTTTGCCAGACGTGATAATCAGTTCGACTCTCCCAAAAGAGGTCGGTAATTTTAGAATTAATTTCCCTAAAGTTGTGTGTTGATTTTCTTTTTGTTTTTACACAGGATAAATTCCAGAAACCTTGAGTGTTCCTTTTCTCTGTCACTAGTAATGACAGGCAAGTCACATTTGCTGTGCCTCATTTTCTTCTTTTAACCCCCCACCCTTCTAAAAGAGGGTGTGGTGACAACTTGAGAATGGATATGAATATTATTTCAAAGGTTTAAAAAGCAGTTAAAACATTTAATTCATATATCTTATGGGAAATCAAGGAAAGCAAGATAAGGCTGGAGGAAGACCTGACTCCAGGGGCAGCTTACCCTGGAATGGTGGAAGTTTTTAAAGGGCTACTTTTCCAAAGGAAGAAGTAAGGAAGAGTAGGAGCTGTCAGACTTGGAAACAAGACTTAGAGTAATTCTACTGTGTACAACATTGTGGAATGTTGTCATCAGTGTGTCTTGAAACATTTTCAAGAGATGATTGCAGAGGATGATGTCTCCATAGTCTCAACTACCTTGCCTCTTAAGTAGAATATGCTTCTTTCCCAGTGAAGGGAAGGGATGGACCCCAGCAGTTTTCATTCCAGTAGTCAGTTTAGTGAAGATTTTTGCTTTGCTTGCTTTGTGGAATGCTTTTGTGATTGGATCTCTGCCCACTGTGCTTGATCAGGCAGAACAAGTCGGGCACTGATCACAACAGTCACCTAACAAGCTCCCTATTTAATGCAGGTGTAGCCCCCCCACATCCCCTTTTTCTCCCTGCTATAGAAAACTTGCCATACACAAACTCACATTTGCAGCGTGGACACATTAAAGAGTGATCATTAAAACAACAAAAGGATGCTTTGGCTTGCCAAAGGATTCAATTCAGACCTCTTTTAAACTGTGAGTTCCCTCCCCAACACACACACATACACACACACACAAACACACATGATCACCACTGCTACCATAATCATACGTTTAAAATATATAATTTCATTTCCAAGTCTTTAATCCATAATAAGATTTTCAAGAGTAGATCTACTTTATTCTGTAGAATATACCTGAAAATTGATCTCAATCTATTGTTTGAGTCTAACTATTGAAGACACCATTTATAATTTTGATGTAGATGATACACAGTTGCCTGTGTCCCTGTAGTACTTTCAAAAGGACCAGTTTTCATAGAGGTTTATTTTAAGAAGTTTAAGATTTAAATAGTGAAATCTTACTGTTCCTTGAATAAATTCTGACTTCCCAAGGAATACCTAGACACAATGATCATTATTTTAGCATAAATTCCTGATTTATGACTTTGTAGCTATTTTGGAGATTTAACATTCTGTAAATGCATTGTTTATTGAGGAAATTCCTAGCTTTATTGAGTGACTTTAGCAAGGAAGCTCTATCTCACAGGGAGGCAGGCGCTTAGGTTGAAATAAGAGAATCAACGTGGAAGCACTTTGGAATGTTAAAGCACTTTACAAATGTAAGATATTTTTAGTGTCATTGGATTAATACTGAAGTGAAATTTCGGCAGTTTAAACTGATTCAGTTTCTTGCAAAATAATTGATCTTGAGGGTGATTCCTGCACATAATTTGCTGAAATACATGAAAGGAATGGTGGGGATTGCCGGCGGGGGGGTGCGGGGGTGGGGGTGGTGGTGGTGGTGGTGGTGGTGTTGATGGTGGTGAAACAACCCATTGTAGGAAATGACTTTGGTTAGCATTTTAATGTAAATTGTATGGTAGAATGTTGTCTGTGAAGTGTTAAGAACAAGCTGAATGATTCTGATCCTTTTTTATTGTAAAGCTGTAGAATAATTTTCACTCATTTCTGATCTCTATTTTCCTATCTAACATTAAAACAAAAACAATCACGTTAGGAAACAAAAACATAATGCTTTGACAGAGGAACAAATACCATCTTTATTAGAAGTTATGTATTTCAAAAAGTCATTTTAATTGATGGCAGGTGCTTAGAACAGTGCCTGGCATATAGTAAGTACTATACATGAATTATTTTACAGTTATTGCCATTGTTATTGTTGCTACTGTTATTATTACATTTAGAAAAACAAACCTAAATTAAGATTCTCCATCTGAAAATCTCACTTTTCAGTTAGTCTTTACTTGCATTTAAAATACTTTACATTATTGTTCAGTTGGCATGTTTATAGATTACCATTTAAGTGAAGTGAGATTATAAATCTGTGAGACAGCTGTTCTCATGTAACACAAAATTAATATGTAATTCCATTTACCTACAGTCACATTGCGTATAAGTAAGTACAGTAAAGGAATTTACTCAAGTCGATTAGAAAGAAACACCCAGAAGTATAACCTTAGACATGACTGTATTAATAAATGAAATAATTTTTAATCATTTATTAAAGATGAAGTCTTCACATTTTAAACACATAGGTTATAGGCATTAGCATTTAGGAGAAGAATGTTGTTTCTTATGCAGTTTAGTTTGACTGTTAACCTATGTATGACTATTTGCTTCTTTTTCTACCTTACCTGATGTACAATTCATAGTTCAAAATGACTTGAGGTGAACATTTTCCTGGTTTTTTTATTCAAGAGATGGGAGGATATAAAAGGGCAGCTCTAGGAGGGGTGAGAGAATCGGTCAGCCAAATTAGTAATGTTATGATGGCACTTGGTATTAAAAAGCAAAAAAAAAAAACTTTAGTAATTAATTTTTCAGTGTTAGACACTGTTATCACCATGAAGGAATCATGCTTCTTTTGAGTGTACTACTGCCAAACTTGTTGCTATCAGTTATAGGCACTAAGAGCACATTGTTTTTATTCCATTGAAGTTAATTATTATAAAAATTTCCATATAGCAGAAATTTCCCAGCTACCATTGACGGATCATTTATTTTAGGTAATATTCAACACCTCAAAATTGGACAGTGTTTGGACTAATGAGGTATTTGTCCTCTAACAATTAAAGAGGACTTCACTTAATTAAAGTTAACTAAAGTTGTTCACAATCATTATTCATTTGCATTCATTCTATTTTAAGAGTGATGTTTTCAGGGTAAAAATTTCAACTACTAGCAAAATACTTACCTTAAACAAGGACCAGAACTTTAATTAAGCACACCAGAATGTCACACATGTATAAAAATTCGAACGAGATCTCTTACTTTCTTTTTCTCTCCCTAATCCCCTGTTTTGGGAACAAACTTAGGCTTCTCAGAGTGACAAAAAAATAATTCCTGTGGGAATAGATGTGGCTGACGAGTGTAGGGAGAACTAAGGAATAGTTTATGTGATTTAAAAGGGTCTATTGTTAAATTGTCAAATTGTTGATTGAGGAAATGCTTTCCAGTTGCAGATTGCCTTATAGTTTGCAAAGCACATTCACATTCATTATTTTACTGATGGATGGTAAGTACTGGAAATGAAGCCCATGTTGAGAATTTTCCCAAGATCAAAAAGGTAAGTGGCAGAGCTGAAAATCTAACTCATACATCTGATTTCAAGTCCAGCACTCCACCCAACACATGACACCTCCCTTTAATCAGGTGTTTAGTCTGTTATTTTCCCACTGGTGACAGATTATTACATGGTTAATGATTAGGAAAAAATTACAAGTTTGCTTTCACTTGATAGTAGCAAATTTTGTTGTAAGTAATTCATTCAGAGCATTATAACTGTGGACTATCTTCCAGGACCTGGGTAATTTTATTACATTGAACTGTTTGCCCTGGCTCTTAGAATAAAAGAATTTGACTTGTGCTGGAATTGAATGTTTTAAATCTGATATAGGGAGGAGTTGGTTAATCTTCACTGCCCAAACACAAATAGTGTATGTATCTATTTAGATCCCACAGAAACATTGAAAGGAAAGAAAGTGAATTGAGGGTGCATTCAGTAAATTTCCATTAATGGTCATTTCTTTAACTGAAGTTAGATTTCTTTGATTTTCCTAATAATTCATTGACATTTGGGAGTTATAGCAAAAAGTCTTTTCATTTAATTTCTTCCTTCATTATAAAATTTGGTATTCTGATCTAAATCAGCACAGTAGGCAAAACAGGATAAAGTAAGACAGGTGGAAGAATAAGCAGTGTAGCAATAGACGTTCTTCATTTGTTTAAAAAGTGAACTTGCTTTTGGCAGTCAGGCAAGTAGATTTTAGAAGCCTTGAAAATCAAACTCTCTCCTTGGGACATAGAAATCCCTGTTTACAATTAAGTTCATTTTGATTTAGCACCTTTTTTAAGGCTTTAAGAGTATATAAAAATAGCCCAGACGTTTTATTGGCAGTATTGGAAAATAGCTTTTGTAAAATGCTTAATTAAAACTTTCAGTATATTTTCTCTAAGAGGTGCTGCCAGACTCTTAGATAGTGAGGATCATTTACTAGAAAACGTTGCTTGGTCTTGAATGAGAAATGAGAAATTTAAGACACTGCTTTTTATAATAATGAAATAAATACATCACAAAGCACTGAGTTTTTGCCACAATCATTGGATTGCTGATTTTAAAGCTATTGATAAAATTGCCAAGAAAAATGTGCTTGCCATATGAACTTAAAATATATTCTCCAGCAATTCTGCATTGATTATTGGTAATGTAGCTACAGGTCTCACATTTCCACCTTATTTTGGAAAAATAGACTCAACACTTGAGAAATAGGAATGTTTAAAGATGTTTCTAGTGTAAATTATATACTGTTTTAGATATGCATTTTTAGAGGGTACCTTTCAACTTCTGGCTGAATAATTAATTTCTTTTAGAATGGAAAACATGTACTTAAATACTTATTAAGTGAAATGAGAAAGTTACTGCTATTTTCTCTTAGCTTCCTGATACCTCTTTCTTATTGGTTAGGGTTGCATTGGTTGTGTTCTGTGAGTCTTACCCTCATGTGCCCTTTGCCAAACTTGTGCCCTTGAATTCAGGCAAACATGCCCTTTCCTGGTCTCTCTCTGGCTGAAAAGGTGAGGGCCACTGTGGGAGTCCTGCAGGGCCCATAGAGGGCTTCGCCAGATGTTGATCACTCCCAGTACACAGCCTTCTTGCACTTAGCTTGCAGAGGCAACCTTCCTTGTAGGGATCCTTGTTGTACAGATCCAAGGCTGTGCTGCCTGCCCTACTGTCACTTGGCACAGAAGCAGCTGGGCCGGTGTTTAAAGCTATTTTCATGGTTGGATTGATCACAATATGTTTGATGCCAGCCACACCTTCTGGATTTACCGAATATCTAATTCCCTATATATTGTAGTCACTTTAGCTAGTTTTGACAATTTATATAATTTTTCTCCTATGATTAATAATTTCCTACTTATAGACTTGAAACTTAGAATAACAGTGAAGTTTCCATCTCACAATTAATCTTGAAAATTGCTCACATGTGTATCCATGGGGCCCTTGAAAGTCTGACCAGCAAATGTGATTTTTTACTCTTGCTTTTTAAAGTTTTATGCCTCCAGTCTTGAAAGCTTACCAACCTTGTCCTCGCACTCAGAGTCCTGTGCCCCCACCCACCTCCATGATGAAGTCCTTATTGTTGCTGCAGCTTTTACCATAGTTTCCCTTCGGCTGTCACCCTGCCTCCGACTCTTCCAACTGGTTGAGTATGGGGGACACAATTCCTATTGCCATGGCTGGAAGACATATATTCCTGGAGTCTCAAACTGAAACTTCACATACATCTTCCCTCAGAAATGATGACTGGGTATAGTCAAAATAGTTCTCTGTTAGTTCAGGAGTTGCATAGGTTAAATATAGGCATATCTAGACAAAGCTATAAACCTATCCACCATTAATTTATGACATTGTTTCTACAAGATAATTTATTCTGAGTTTCAACTAAACAATGACCTTGGAATATGTCTGTTTTGTAAATTTGAAACTGCCTATATTAGAATTCTAGTAACTTGCATTCTTTAAGTTGGCAGTAACTAGGCAGCAGAGTGAAGTGGCCCATGTGTGTGTTGGGAAGTAGTGGAGAAGCTGACCTACCATGAAAATCCTGTAGCTGATCTCCATAGAGTTTGTATCCAGATACTCAAGACTGGAATGCACATGCATAAGTGGCCCAGGGCCTGCTAACAAAGGGCAGGTGTAAAACGATTGAGCTGACCTTTGAGGAGATGGGGGTTTACAAGTGTCATACATTTCCCTTACAGATTCTTTTGAGCATTCTGTCCCAAAACTATTGCCATTGTGGGAACAAAGGTATTTTATCATCCGATCTATGAAGGAGATAATAGTCTGGTATAATTGGTGTTGTAAAGACTAGCAGCGATTATTACTAGTTTTTAGCCTTGAGCAATAGCACTTAATTTTATCAAGTCCTAGAGAGTCATCCTCCTCTACAATCACAGGGCACAGAAAAGTATGATGATCCTTTCTTATTGAGAAAAAACAAAAAAACCTACATATACTCCAGAGACAATGCTAAGCTAACTAATATAATTGCATTATTATACATTCATCTTTGGCATGTATGCTTCAACATATCTTTCTTTGCTTCCCTTTTTTTTTTTTTTTTTGGTGCTTTACTTGGTTGCCCCTGCTTATGTGAGCTCCAGTTGATCACAGGGGTGCAGGGATAGCATGTTGTCAAATGAACAGAGTGAGGAATTTGCAAAAACCCTTGAAAAACATTTTTGAGCTCCAGGAAAATTGGAGCTGAAAAGATAACTAAGACAATAAGTTTGCAGAAAGGGAAAAGAGAATGAGAGAATAACAATATATTGTTATAGGTTCACCTTTCTCTGAGCAGAGGAAATACTGCTGTTTCGGACTTCAAAATGTAATAGAGGCATATTTATGATTCATATAAAGAGGTCTGAAATACCCTGGAGGAACTGCCTACTTGGCTCACCCTACAAATTTCCAGGGATATTGAAGTCATCTGTGCATTATTAGCGTATTAAAGATTAATGTTCAGGTTTATATCATTATATAACTCGAAACAGAAAAGTTTACTTCATTTGTTTTTGAGAAAAAAAAGTTCCCTGCCAGATTTTGGTAGGAGGAGTAGGGAAATATTTTGACTCATCAGAGTCCACTGAGGTTTTCTATATTACAGAGAAAAATTACCTGAAGAGTATACCACCCATTAAAAAGGGTGAAATTAACTTGTTGTTTAAAAGACCTTTGATTAATTGGGAAAATAAGAATATACAATAAGGTAAGTATTTATAACCTGTCAGTATCAAATGGGAATAATACATCCAAAACAGACCACATTATTACAAGCATCACCATTTACCTTGCTGATGGTGAAATCACATAAAAATGAACGGGAGACAAATCTAAGGTATGACTTTTAGCCCTTTAATATTCATTTTGCAGACTGTTCACAACCAAGTTTTAATCTCGAATTGCTTTCCTTTGCCACCCAGCAAGCTTCTGAGTTGCTTCCTTACGCTGTTCTTTGGAATGTGCCCCGGGAATGTAAACTCATTTTAATATTGGCCTAAGTAAAATAGGATTATAAAGGCAAATCTGTGGCTCAAGTTCCCATAATGCATTTCAAAAGCAAGTTAAATTATTTTGGGATTATCCTGTTTGGGATAACATTATTCCTTTCTACTAGCATAGTTAATCAAGAATTGACAAATGTATTTTGTGAAGTAAACATGAAATTACACAATTATTTGTCACTTTTTATTAAGTTACCAAACATTCACTTAATGCTGGTGTAGGTGTTATAGGAAAGCAATGGCAATATGAATCAAATTTTAGTAGAGGCTCTGTCATTTAAAAAAAGGAAAGAGAAAGAAAAACAACTCCAATAAAAGCAAATGTTCCTAATCTTAGTATAATGCCAATAGGGTAGTTATATGGAGCTTAATTTGCAGGTTTCTGGGAAAATATATATGAAATCCAGTGTATCATATAAGACAGCAAGAAGTCCCTTTTAAAGCACATGCAATGTGCTATATATGGACATATGAAAATATTTTTGGTATTAAAACAAAATAGTAAACTAAACTAGGTGAAATACCTTCCTAACCTTAAATATCTATTTTAAAATGTAGCTGATATCTGATAACACTGTAATACTGGTACTGGTCTAGCCTAATTTTGCAGCGAATTAACAGTTACTAATATGCAGTCTCACAGTTAACTGTGGTTATCACAGACTCCTTTCTTCCTGTGTAGAACTAGATACATAAAATGTAAAATTTCCTAAACCCACTGCTGACAGGAAAGCTTAATACCTTTACTAATCTATGGCATTTTTTTGAGACAGGGTCTCACTCTGTCACCCAGGCTAGAGTGTAGTTGCGCGACAGGGTTTCACCATGTTGCCCAGGCTGTTCTTGAAATCCTGGCCTCAAGGGATCCACCTGCCTTGGCCTCCCAAAGTGCTGGGATTATAGGCATGAGCCACCATGGCTAGCATTTTTTTAAACTTCTAATCTACAAGAACAAACCTATACATTGAATCTTAATGAAGAGACACAACTAGTAAGAGGGAAATGTACTGTTCCCACTCAGTGCTTCATCCAGCTGCAAATTTGTTACATTTTAAAAATCCTTGAGCCCAGGAGTCTGGGTGGGGCTGCAGTGAGCCATAATGATGCCACTGCTCTTCACCCTGGGCAGCATAGTGAGACCTCATCTCTTTAAAAAAATTGTAAAACCTTTGATGAGAAAATGAATACTTAAAATGTATATTTCCAGTTTAATAGACAATCTTGTACTTGAAGCCCACTCTGGGGGATGTTTTCCATGGATTCTTTTAAGATGTCTCAAATAAAATAGAATACTTGGTACTTTGTGGTGACCTGATCTTAAGGTAACACTGGCATCCCATAATCAATTTGCTGATCATTTATTCCTATCCCTTCTCTGGTCCAGCACCTTCTTCTATGTATCTGATCACCCCCTGCCACACTCCCCATTATGCACCCACTCAAAAGCAGAAAGCCAAGAGAATAATGCTGGAACTTTTTTCTTTTATTAAACAGATGGGAATTTCAAGTCTCCTTTGCAGGTATGACTTTGTTCTATTAGAAGAAATTCAATGATTGAGTCTAGAGACCATCACCAATGCTGTACTTAAATCCTATGACTTGTGCCACATAACCTGGTGAAGGCAGAGTCAAACATGTAGAAGAAGAAGAAAAAAATCTGTTTCTCTGCACAATGCCTGGCTCACTCTTGGGCTCCACTGGAAGAAAGTAGAACAGTGCACGCACGTGCAAAGATGCTGTCCACCAGAAATGTCAGTGACAGCCTGGGGGCAAGAAGAATAACTGCCCTTGTGTCTTTGCCCAGCTGATATTCCTCACAGGCAGCCAGCAGAGTTGATTAACCATGTCCATGCCCAGGCAGTCTCCTCTGTATATCTCTCAAAAACTTCTAGTTAGATTTTGTTTTGTTTTGTGTTGTTTTGTTTTAAAACAGGGTGGGGGTGACAGCTCTCCACATTAATTCTGCAAGTAACTTTTGTTTTATTATCTTTTTCCTAGAGTGATTATATTGCCACAAAAACACATTTTAGAAGAAAAGTGATGCTTATGGAATTTTATCTTCGTCTACTCCAGATCTGCCTAAAGGAAAGAAAACTCAGAGGCTTCTGAGTAGAAAGCAACCCAAATTTCTACAAGCCTACAAGTGGACTCTGGCAATTGAATGATCCTATTCATGCAGATCATTCATACTGCTGCTTATGGATCCAGTGATTTCTAATTAACAATATTTACACTGTGCTTTGTTTTTTGTTTTCTGGTTTTCCTCCCCAGTCTGTCCCTTTGAAAGGAAACAGATACTATACAAGTGAGCATCTCATAACTCTTTCCCTCTTTAAAAAAAAGTAACTTAGAATACATATAAATTTGGTCAATGCCAATTTTAATAATGTAAAATATTTAGATTCAATTTTGAAGTTGAAAAACTTTAAACCAGGGCACATAAAGAAAAAACAGCTGTCATAATTGGAAGGAAGGTATGATCTGGAATCTTTTTTCCGAGTATTACACACACAAAACATTTCTTGATCAATGAATTAAATGTCAACTGAACTGATATCTTGATGGGGCATTACCAGTATTTTAAAGGCAGGACTAAAGGGCAGATTATTTCAAGTTTTGCTCATTAGCAAAACTGCAACATTCTGCTCATGTTATATGTCAATGAAACTAATATCTTGATTGAGCATTTCCAACATTTTAAAGGCAGAACTGAGAAACAGCTATTTGTTCACATACAACACTGTGATGTTCTGCCTGAAAATCGATTGAGTATTTCCAAACCTATTATTTTTCATTTATTGTGAAACCTACATTTACCTCCTAAAAGAAACAAAGCTCTTCAAAAGTCTCTTCCCAAGGCCCCTCCCTGCTTCTCTGGGCCTCTCCCCACTTTCAACCTCTATTCTACTTTTTCTTATTCTTTCTCCATTTTCCCCAATGCACACTCTTCCTCTTATGCCCATGGCTACTATAAAGAGATCAATTTCCCATATTCAAGAAATTAGTGTTTACTTATCAATCAATATTCTGACAAAAACTTAAGCCAAAAAGAACCTCTTATAAGGCCTTGTTTCCTTCTGGATATTGAGCCAATATAAGATGTACCAAATTAAAAAAAAAAATCAGAGCAAGCTCCCCCCCGTTCTATTTTTGCTTGCCTCTGATGTAAACTGAATTAAGATTTTAGGTACCTGGACCTTTGAGAACGTGACACTAGCAAGGTGGTGACCACAGAGAATAGGTACAAAGGTCTTGAAGCTTGCTTAGAGCTTTGTTCCGTGGTGGCACACAAATCTTGGCTTGCTGTACCATCATTGGCAAACCTCATCATATCACAGTTGGGTGTGTTTGTATGTGTGTGAGCACTAGTGTGTGTGTGTACATATTCGTGTGTATGCACACTTTGTGTACCTGTGTACATGTGATTGTAGATGTACCTGTTGTGTGTAAACTCTGTTAAAATGAAATTTGCTTCGCATTTAATGTGCAACTTTGAAGTAGTGTAATATTTATCTAAAGGTTTTCACTACTTGGTTTTAATGTCTTTGAACGTGTACTTCTATCTTCAAGCAAGCTTATAGTACGTGTTGCTAAACTAACTTTTCCAAAGAACCGAGTTGACTTCTATTTTTCCTTGCCTACCAACCAAAGGGATGGTGGGCTCTTTTTTCCCTCTTGTAAATTGTGCTGAGGAGAGGACGTGGCTATGAGATCAGTCATTGTTCCAGTTACTGGTCACTGCTAGGGCATCAACTTTATCAGTTCCTTCAGACTCTTCTCTTTTTCCAACCTAATCAAATAACGCAGTGTGGCTTTTGTTCATTATAACAACGCGCTCTTTAGGCAACTTTTTTTCAAGCCTTCTGTCACCATTTTATTTTTTCAAGTAAGTTAAGTAATAATTGTTCAGAATTGTGGGAAAAAAGATTACTTGGGGGAAAATACTGTATCACTTTATTTGCATATTAGGTTCAGAAGCTGCCAGCAGACAGGGTACAGAGGGTACAGCACAGATGTAACAGTTGCTGAATAAATGAATGAGAAACCTCATACACAGTAGTACGTATTATACAAATAGTAACAGGTACACATAGTCACAGGTACTGCATAACAAATGCAATCTTGTTCTCATTATTTATTAGTTTACAGACAATTAATTTATTCAGTATTGTGCTGGAAGAATCTTTGTGGAATATGTTTACCAACTTATCACTTACCTTCCAGCTATCAGTTCATGCTGCTAAGAAAAAACAATGATGGAATATTTTTGTGTGTGTGACCTCTACATTTAATTTGATATCAGGCATAGTCACTTGGTCGTTAAAAACTGAAACTTTACAGTTCCACCAGCTAATTACATCTGCTATTTCTGCTTCACAGATATGCTTTGAGTTGCTTTGGCTTTGTCTTCCTTTGTAAATACTCTTGTACTTTCTTTTCCTTGTAAACATCTCGTTTGCAGTTTTGGGAGACGACTTTGCAACTCTGTATAGTGTTTATATATATATGTATATCTATATATATCTGACTTGCCTTTCCATACAGCTACTCACAATAAATGTGTTCATGTAAATTATTCCTGTAGAGATTCATTTTTTAATACTATTG